GCAGTGGTGTTTGAGCTCGGCTCACTGCAACCGCCTCCTCCAGGGTTCAAGCAATTCTCCTGCCTCAGCCTCCCAAGTAGGATTGGAATTACAGTAGGATTGGAATTACCACACCCAGCTAATTTTTGTATTTTTAGTAGAGATGGGGCTTCTCCATGTTGGCCAGGCTGGTCTTGAACTCCTGACCTCAGGTGATCCACCTGCTTTGGCCTCCCAAAGTTCTGGGATTACAGGCATGAGCCACTATGCCCAGCCAGATTCAATGTACTCTCTATCAAAATACCAATGGCATTCTACATAGAAATAGAAAAAAATGACCGAGTGCACAGTGTCTCATGCCTGTAATCCTGGCACTTTGGGAGGCTCAGGTGGGAGGATCACGTGAGGTCAGGAGTTCAAGAACAGCCTGGTCAACATGGTGAAACCCCGTCTCTACTAACAATACAAAAATTAGCCAGGCATAGTGGCATGCGTGCCTGTAGTCCCAGCTACTCGGGAGGCTGAGGTGGGAGAATTGCTGGAACCCGGGAGGCGGAGGTTAGAGTGAGCCAAGGTGGCGCCACTGCACTCCAGCCTGGGTGACAAAGTGAGACCCTGTCTTGGGAAAAAAAAAAAGAAAAAAATGATACTATAATTTGTATGGAATCACAAAAAAACCTAAATAGCCAAAGCAATCTGAGCCAAAAAAAAAAAAGGGTGAAGGCATCACACTACCTGACTTTGTACTACAAAGTTGTGGTAACCAAAGCAGCATGATACTGGCATAATAACAGACACATAAACCAATGGAACAGAATAGAGAGCCCAGAAATAAATCCACACATTTATAGCCCACTGATTTTCAGCAAAGGTGCCAAGAACACACAATGGGGAAAAGGCAGTCTCTTCAATAAATGGTGCTCAGAAAACAATGTCCACATGCAAAAGAATGAAATTAGACTGTTTATCTCTCACTATATACAAAAACAACTCAAAATAGATTAAAGACTTAAATGTAAGACCCAAAACTGTGAAACTACTAGAAGAAAACATAAGGGAAAAGCTCCACGACATTGGTCTGGGCAATGATTTTTTTGGATATGACCTCAAAAGGACAGGCAGCAAACGCAAAAATAGAAAAATAGTATCACAGTGAACTAAAAAGCTTCTGTACAGCAAAGGAAACAGTAACAGAGTGAAGACAGACAACGGAGTGGGAGAAAATATTTGCACGCTATGCAAGTGATTATGAAGAGGCATCTTCTGGGGTAAATACCCAGGGTTCGTCGTCTTGCACCAGGAGGAATAAGGACATGGACACATGTGGGTGGGTTAAGGAGTGCAAGGCTTAATAGGTAGAAGAAAGGAGAGAGGAGAGCAGCTCTGTGTGACAGGAAACAGGCCTCCGAAAAGGAAAAGTAGGCCTGTAGCAGACAGCAGGCAATTTTACAGGCAGGCTTGAGGAGGCGGTGTCTGATTTATGTAGGGCCCAGATTGGCTAGACCAGGTGTGACGTCTACATGATGCCAGGCGAAGGCTGGTTGCCCTACCCTGATCTTATTATGCAAATAGACTTTCCACTTGTCCGCCATCTTGTCCGCTCCTTACTGCACAAGTGGCTGGCAAAGAGAAGATGGAGCCGCCATTTTGAACATGCCTATTCCTTAGGTAGCTTTTTCCTATTGGCACAACTGCTGGCATTTTTAAAAAAAATTATTTTTATATTTTGTAGTGACGTCTCAGTATGTTGCCCAGGCTGATCTCAAACTCCCAGATTTAAGCAATTCACTGGTCTCAGCTTCCCAAAGTGTTGGGGTTACAGGTATGAGTTGCTGTGTCCTGCCTGCTGTCGCTATTTTTTTCATATCCATTATTGGCTTCTGCAGATCCACATCTTCATTTGAATATTGAGGAATCAAACCAAGAGTTTATGGTGAAAAGTGAAGAACTCTACGACTCCCTCATGAATTGCCACTGGCAGCCTCTGGACACAGTTCACTCCGAAATCCCAGATGAGACCCCGAAGTGAAGCAAGGTGTTCATTAAACTCCGCAATTATCATACTAATTGTGTCGTCTTTTGTTTTGGGAAAAAA